CAGGTTTACAAATTGGACATTACTACATTAGCTTCTGCTACCTATAAAAGCTTTGAATAGGTGGGCTTTTATTTCATGAATTACCTGATTATCTGAAAATTAACTCTTTTGTCCTTCTTCAGCCCCCACTAAAGTGAGGTCAGCTCAGGGAATGCAGCAGAAATTCACCTGGAAGCAAGCGAGGCTGGGGCCCAGAAACCCCCTGGGCTGGGCCATGCTTCCAGTCCAGTTCCCATCTTTTATGGATGCCTAGCCCTGACCCTCAGAGGACCCTGGGTGAGGCCTGGAGGAGCCCCTCTTCCCAAATAGACTTCATTTGTCCCTTGAGGCTCAGCTCACTGCAGTTAACTAACTAATGAGTAACTCAGTGTAAGAACACACAATGCTAATTATTATAATTAATTATAATAGTGATAGTCATTAAAACAAGGAACTTCTGCCCAGCACTACAAGTGACTCACAGCCATCATCTCAGCTGATAAACAGCTGGGAGAAAGATACTCTTTCTTCCTTTTGACCCGTGAAGAAACTGAAGCTCAGAGAGGTTAAGGGATTTATCTACGGCTGCACAGGGACCCCTCCTTCAGGTCTGTCGGACTTGTATCCACCCCACCTCTCTGCCCCCTCTCCTGCCTCTCCTTTCCAGAAGGTTCTAGGTCCCAGGAACTCCAAGGCTCAACCCAAGGATAGAGATCCAAGGTCCTGCCGGGGCAGTCAGGAGGCCTTACGTGCCCTCTCCTGTGGCTTCCTTCTCAGCCGAGTTCTGTGCTGCTCTAAGCTGGGGAAGCCTACTCCCCAAGAAGCAGGACACCCGGAAGGTGTTTCCCCCTGGCTTTGAGGCTGGTTATACATTGCTTTCCTCCAGCAGATTAACATTTGCTAATGGGGCCTGGCACGGTGACACCAACGTAGGGTTGCTCTCTGCATGCCTGTGCTGTGGGGTTGGTGGTGGGGGCAAGGCAGTGGTGGGGGCAAGGTCAGGGCAGTGAGTGAGGTCGCCTGTGGTCATCCTCCACTGTGCTGGGGGGTTGTTATCTCTCAGGGCTTAGCACTTGTTGGGGATGGGTGAAGTCCAGTCCCGAGTCACAGTGTGTGTTGTGGGAGGTTGCTGATATTCATAGCCCTGTATGTTTGAGTAATGACAATATCCACCTCCACCTTCAGGGTGAGGAGCTGTTGGCCTATCTGTGTCTGTCTGTCTGTCTGTCTGTCATCTGCACCTGTCTCTCCGAGGGAAAGAAGGCAGGCCCCAGGGTCTTTCCCCAGGATGGCCTTGGGTGAGCTCCTGCTGTCCTCTCTGCCCAGGAAATGAAGGCCCTTTGAGGTCAGGTGGATGAGGATGTCAGTGTGAAGATGGACACTGTGCCTGGAGTGAACCTGAGCTGGATCCTGAATGAGATGCATGACCAGGACAAGAAATTGGTGGAGAAGAGCTACAAGGATGCCAAGGGCTGTTTCTTCAGCATGGTGGGTGGCCATATGTAAGCAGGTGTGCACACCTGAAACCCCTGTGGCCCACTCTGCCTTCCAGAGAGAGGGGCTGAACTGCGAGGTGGCCACCAACACAGAGGCCCTGCAGAGCGGCAGGATAGAGATATGGAGCTCTACATCTCTGTGCAGAACCTGAGCCATCCCAGCTCAGCAAGGTAGGGCCTCTGTCCCCTCCCCACCCTGTACCTATCACCCCAGGGTGAGCCCAGCCTTATAGACCCCTGCTTGGAGGTGTGTTACGGGACCCAACTGGCCCAGCTGCAGGGGCTCATCAGAAGCATGGAGCAGCAGCTGTGCGAGCTCTGCTGCGACGCGGAGCACCAGGACCATGAGCACCAGGTCCTTCTGGACGTGAAGACACGGCTGGAGCAGGAGATCGCCACCTACAGCCGCTTGCTAGAGGTTGAGGACGCTCAGTGAGTGTGCACCCGGGTACCTGCTGGGGCGGCTGAGCCCTCACCAGAATCACCCTTAATGAAGAGTCACAGGGAGAAGACGTCCACCCACACATCAGGAGACAGGCCTGGAACAGAGCCTTCCTGCACAGCCTCAGAAGGGACCCACCCTGGTGACACCTTGATCTTGGACTGACACTCATGACCTCCAGTACTGTGAGACAGTAACATTCTGTTGTTGAAGGTGCCCAGTCTGTGGTACTGTAAAACAGCCCTGGGAAACTAACGCAGCCTGTTAGCCCACAGATGGTGAAGGGATGGAATGCTCCACGGAGCTCCAGGCTTACTATCTACAGCCCCCAAAGTGTGCTGCGGGACCCTTGGGTGGGTGTAGGTATGCAAGGTAATTTTGGGTGGTTCAAGGTGAATAATTTCAATTGACATAATAATGTATTTATCTTGCTGGGTAAATGAGGGATACCCAACTGTTAGGAACCAGGCAACACAGCAGGAGGTGAGCAGCCAGCCAGTGAGCAAAGCTTCATCTGTAGAAACAGCCACTTCCCATCCCTCGCATTACCGCATGAGCTCTGCCTCCTGTCAGATGAGCGGTGCCGTTAGATTCTCACAGAAGCATGAACCCTACTGTGAACTGCGCATGCCAGGGATCTAGATTGCGTGCTCCTTATGAGAACCTAATGCCTGATGATCTGTGACTGTCTCATCACTGCCAGATGGAACCACGTAGTTGCAGGAAAACAAGTTCAGGGCTCCCACTGATTCTACATTATGGTGAGTTGTGTAATTATTTCATTATATATTACAACTTGTCTTGTTTCTTGTCTCTTCTTGCTAGGGCTGTCATTGGGACAGTCTGAGATGGGGAGTCGGGGGAGACAATGGATGAATGGATGGATGAATGGACAGCAGTCCAGGGAGATGTCCCTGTGTGTCCTGAACTGGGCCCTTCCTCCAGTGAGAAGCCTTCCTGAGTGAGTTTATATAGTCATCCCTTGGTATCCATCAGGTGAGTGTGACCTGCTCTCTTCCCTCCAGGCTGACTTGGGGACAGTGGCTATGGTATGGGCGGTGTTGGCCTCTGGGCAGCTACAGAGGAGGGTCATCCCTGAGCACTCACCGGGCGCCCGTTCTACACTGCCCATGTAGACGATTTTCTCTTTCGTCTTCATGGTGGCTTCGTAGAGTGGGTGCTGTTCCCGAATGTACCCATTCGACAGGTGAGCCGTCTGGGGTCAGAGAGGCAGTAACTGGCCTGGGAATCCAGACAAGACCCTGGGTTTTGCTCTCAGCCCTGCTGTGTGCCATGCTAGACTTCAGGCCTCAACCCTGAGACCTCCCTGCTCTAGATCCCAAATCTGCCCAGATTTCCGATCCCAATGGGGCAGAGCCTGGCCCTGGCAGAGACACTGGGATGGATCCACTGTGGGTGGGGAGGAGGGAAGGGTCCTCAGAACACACCTGGGGCCTAAGCTGGGTCTTGATGGTCACTGTGGGACCCACTGGACACACACAGTCCCTTGTCTGGGAGTGGCATGGGGAGCCTTCTGCCCTTGGGCAGTTGTGGAAAGTGAAGGAGCCCTGGAGAGCTGGCTGAGGGGAGACTATCTTCCCTTGTGTTCAAAGGGGTCCAGGCACTGGGGCTCTCCCCAAGTATTTCTTATTCTGTCTGGCCTCGCTTTCCTTTTGCCCTGAGTATTCTCAGGAGGGACGGTCCATCTAGATGTCCTCCAGGAGCAAGGACCCACTGTTCTTCATCAGTGACCCAGGAAAATGAAGCCCCCTCCTGTGGGGACAGCTCAGAATGGTGGAGTCCACAGTCCCTCCCTGAGAGACATGGTTTCCATGAGCACAGTGGCTGCTTTGGAGACAGTAATCATTTTCATCCCCAAAACCAAACACACTCCTGCTCAAATGGTGTTATTGCTAAAGCAGCTTCACTGGTTAGACTGAAGGGCCATGGTAGCCCAAGTGATGAGCGGGGTAGAATGGAGCAGTCAGGAGAGATCTTGTTCCCCGTAGGAAACTGGGCATCTCTGTGGCCCTGAACATCCCAGGAGGCCGATCGTACAGAGACCTCTGGTGCCTGACCGCAGTTCACATCCACATCCCTGGAATAGACCATCACAGGCTCTTCACCCTTGGCAGGTGGACACCATTCAACCTGCCGGGGCAGGTGTGTGCCCATTTCATGGCATATGGGGACAACAGTGTAACCTTTAGACAATTTTGTCTCACAGGATGGACATGGTAGAGAATGCAGATAGTTTGCAGGCACAGGAGCGGAAGGACATACTTATGAAGTATGACAAGGTACAGTTCGGTCTGCTCCTTGGAGGGAGGCCGACCCCTCACCAAGGCTCCCTCTGGGTTACAGGGACACCGAGCTGGGCTGCCAGAGGACAAGGGGCCTGAGCCCGTTGGAATCAACAGCAGCATTGATCGTTTTGGCATTTTGCAGTGAGTCATCCTCTATGCTCCCCTCACCCCTAACGTCCTCAGCTCTGCCTGGGTTGCCTTACAGTGAGACGGAGCTGCCTCCTGTGACTGCACGGGAGGCGAAGGTAAGAGCCTGATGCGTGGAGGGGCTGGTCCACTCCACTAACTCCAACATGCCTCATTTGACAGAAAATTCGGCGGGAGATGACACGAACGAGCAAGTGGATGGAAATGCTGGGAGAATGGGAGACATATAAGCACAGTAGCAAAGTAATGTGTGGAGGGAGAGGCCCCTGGAAGCAGCCTGTGACACCAGATTCTTTTCTGCCCACAGCTCATAGATCGAGTGTACAAGGGAATTCCCATGAACATCCGGGGCCCGGTGTGGTCAGTCCTCCTGAACATTCAGGAAATCAAGTTGAAAAACCCCGGAAGATACCAGGTATGCTCAGCCAGAGCACAACAAACAGGACAGGCTGCTTCCTCCTCTTGGCCCTGCCCTACAGATCATGAAGGAGAGGGGCAAGAGGTCATCTGAACACATCCACCACATCGACCTGGACGTGAGGACGACTCTCCGGAACCATGTCTTCTTTAGGGATCGATATGGAGCCAAGTAAGCCTACGGGAGCCACACAGTCCCAGCAGCCAAACCATAGCCCCCTTTCTGTGTTTCCTAGGCAGAGGGAACTATTCTACATCCTCCTGGCCTATTCGGAGTATAACCCGGTGAGTATTCCCGGCAGTGAGGTTCCCAGGCTATGTCCTTCCATGGTGACTCTGGCTCTTGCAGGAGGTGGGCTACTGCAGGGACCTGAGCCACATCACCGCCTTGTTCCTCCTTTATCTGCCTGAGGAGGACGCATTCTGGGCACTGGTGCAGCTGCTGGCCAGTGAGAGGCACTCCCTGCCAGGTAGGTGAACAGCTGCCCGTGGGGCCTCACGCTCTGATTTCATGATGGGCTGGGGGCTTCTCAGGATTCCACAGCCCAAATGGTGGGACAGTCCAGGGGCTCCAAGACCAACAGGAGCATGTGGTACCCAAGTCACAACCCAAGACCATGTGGCATCAGGTGAGTTTATGGTCCCCTCGGCTCTTCTCAGAGGGGCCCTGAGCACCTCTGTTCATCCCATCAGGACAAGGAAGGTCTATGCGGGCAGTGTGCCTCGTTAGGCTGCCTTCTCCGGAACCTGATTGACGGGGTAAGGAGGCATAGGGAGACCCTGGCTCAGGGGCCAGGTTCTCTCATACCTGCTGTCCCCACAGATCTCTCTCGGGCTCACCCTGCGCCTGTGGGACGTGTATTTGGTGGAAGGAGAACAGGTGTTGATGCCAATAACCAGCATTGCTCTTAAGGTTCAGCAGAGTAAGTCTACGTGTGCCCAGTGGGGCCTGGGGCTCTCCTGGCCTGATATCCACCCTGTCCCTAGAGCGCCTCATGAAGACATCCAGGTGTGGCCTGTGGGCACGTCTGCGGAACCAATTCTTCGATACCTGGGCCATGAACGATGACACCGTGCTCAAGCATCTTAGGGCCTCTACGAAGAAACTAACAAGGAAGCAAGGGGACCTGCCACCCCCAGGTGGGCTCCAGTGCCATGTCCCCTCCCATGTCGGAGATGCTGACCACGTCTGTTTTCCTTTCAGCCAAACGCGAGCAAGGGTCCTTGGCACCCAGGCCTGTGCCGGCTTCACGTGGTGGGAAGACCCTCTGCAAGGGGTATAGGCAGGCCCCTCCAGGCCCACCAGCCCAGTTCCAGCGGCCCATTTGCTCAGCTTCCCCGCCATGGGCATCTCGTTTTTCCACGCCCTGTCCTGGTGGGGCTGTCCGGGAAGACACGTACCCTGTGGGCACTCAGGGTGTGCCCAGCCTGGCCCTGGCTCAGGGAGGACCTCAGGGTTCCTGGAGATTCCTGGAGTGGAAGTCAATGCCCCGGCTCCCAACGGACCTGGATATAGGGGGCCCTTGGTTCCCCCATTATGATTTTGAATGGAGCTGCTGGGTCCGTGCCATATCCCAGGAGGACCAGCTGGCCACCTGCTGGCAGGCTGAACACTGCGGAGAGGGTGAGGTTGGCTTTCACTGCACTGAGCCACAAAGAAATTAACACATTCCTATCTGTCCTTCCAGTTCACAACAAAGATATGAGTTGGCCTGAGGAGATGTCTTTTACAGCAAATAGTAGTAAAATAGATAGACAAAAGGGTAAGTCTCCAGTATTATTTTTTAAAGAGATTCTAAGCTTTGGTTCTCATATTGTTTGTTCCAGTTCCCACAGAAAAGGGAGCCACAGGTCTAAGCAACCTGGGAAACACATGCTTCATGAACTCAAGCATCCAGTGCGTTAGTAACACACAGCCACTGACACAGTATTTTATCTCAGGGAGACATCTTTATGAACTCAACAGGTAAACTTTCTTGAGTCACTGGCCTCTTAACCTTTGGCAACAAATTTTCCTCTCAAACTTCTAGGACAAATCCCATTGGTATGAAGGGGCATATGGCTAAATGCTATGGTGATTTAGTGCAGGAACTCTGGAGTGGAACTCAGAAGAGTGTTGCCCCATTAAAGCTTCGGGTAAGCAGGTTAAAATAATATAAAAGTATTTAAATAATGACTGTGACTTCTCTTATATTTATAGCGGACCATAGCAAAATATGCTCCCAAGTTTGATGGGTTTCAGCAACAAGACTCCCAAGAACTTCTGGCTTTTCTCTTGGATGGTCTTCATGAAGATCTCAACCGAGTCCATGAAAAGCCATATGTGGAACTGAAGGACAGTGATGGCCGACCAGACTGGGAAGTAGCTGCAGAGGTTTGTCAGTTTTGAGTTTCTAATGTAAGCAATGAGAGAAAATTCTCATCTTTTTTATTGCTAGGCCTGGGACAACCATCTAAGAAGAAATAGATCAATTATTGTGGATTTGTTCCATGGGCAGCTAAGATCTCAAGTCAAATGCAAGACATGTGGGCATATAAGTGTCCGATTTGACCCTTTCAATTTTTTGTCTTTGCCACTACCAATGGACAGTTACATGGACTTAGAAATAACAGGTAGGTCACAAAGTTCTGAAAAATTACTTGATTTTACTGATAAAAGATCTTTTCTCTTTACTAGTGATTAAGTTAGATGGTACTACCCCTGTACGGTATGGACTAAGACTGAATATGGATGAAAAGTACACAGGTTTAAAAAAACAGCTGAGGGATCTCTGTGGACTTAATTCAGAACAAATCCTACTAGCAGAAGTACATGATTCCAACATAAAGGTAATGTTAACTACTCTAAGAAACTTTTGATTTCCCCCTTCTCATCTTGCTGCTGTTTCTGTAGAACTTTCCTCAGGATAACCAAAAAGTACAACTCTCAGTGAGCGGATTTTTGTGTGCATTTGAAATTCCTGTCCCTTCATCTCCAATTTCAGCTTCTAGTCCAACACAAATAGGTAAGATAGAACTAGAACTCCTTCTCATGACTTTATGATGCTGTACTTATCTTTGAATTTGTAGATTTCTCCTCTTCACCATCTACAAATGGAATGTTCACCCTAACTACCAATGGGGACCTACCCAAACCAATATTCATCCCCAATGGAATGCCAAACACTGTTGTGCCATGTGGAACTGAGAAGAACTTCACAAATGGAATGGTTAATGGTCACATGCCATCTCTTCCTGACAGCCCCTTTACAGGTTACATCATTGCAGTCCACCGAAAAATGGTTAGTTAAATGTTAGGCAACTCACTGCCAGTTCTCAACTCTCTATTCTCGTTTGTACATACAGATGAGGACAGAACTGTATTTCCTGTCACCTCAGGAGAATCGCCCCAGCCTCTTTGGAATGCCATTGATTGTTCCATGCACTGTGCATACCCGGAAGAAAGACCTATATGATGCGGTTTGGATTCAAGTATCCTGGTTAGCAAGACCACTCCCACCTCAGGAAGCTAGTATTCATGCCCAGGATCGGTGAGTTCAGGGGATCCATCTAAACCTGTGGTTCTTACACTCTTTTTGTTCTCTTCTGTTTCAGTGATAACTGTATGGGCTATCAATATCCATTCACTCTACGAGTTGTGCAGAAAGATGGGAACTCCTGTGCTTGGTGCCCACAGTATAGGTAAAGTGACCTGCAAAAGAATTACTTTAGTATCTTCCTCTGTGGATCTTTCCCCCCTTTTTAGATTTTGCAGAGGCTGTAAAATTGATTGTGGGGAAGACAGAGCTTTCATTGGAAATGCCTATATTGCTGTGGATTGGCACCCCACAGCCCTTCACCTTCGCTATCAAACATCCCAGGAAAGGGTAAGAATTTAGGGCCACCGTAAAATGGTGGTCACCCCTTTCCTCCTGTTCCCTCTACCTACAGGTTGTAGATAAGCATGAGAGTGTGGAGCAGAGTCGGCGAGCGCAAGCCGAGCCCATCAACCTGGACAGCTGTCTCCGTGCTTTCACCAGTGAGGAAGAGCTAGGGGAAAGTGAGATGTACTACTGTTCCAAGTGTAAGACCCACTGCTTAGCAACAAAGAAGCTGGATCTCTGGAGGCTTCCACCCTTCCTGGTATGTTACGGTCCTGCCTCTGAGAGAGCAGGTAATGCGATGTTTTCTACCTTTACTTCTCCAGATTATTCACCTTAAGCGATTTCAATTTGTAAATGATCAGTGGATAAAATCACAGAAAATTGTCAGATTTCTTCGGGAAAGTTTTGATCCGAGTGCTTTTTTGGTACCACGAGACCCGGCCCTCTGCCAGCATAAACCACTCACACCCCAGGGGGATGAGCTCTCCAAGCCCAGGATTCTGGCAAGAGAGGTGAAGAAAGTGGATGCGCAGAGTTCGGCTGGAAAAGAGGACATGCTCCTAAGCAAAAGCCCATCCTCACTCAGCGCTAACATCAGCAGCAGCCCAAAAGGTGAGGCCTGGGGGCCTTATGCAGTTGCTTTCTTTGTGAATCTTTTCTTCTGTCCTGTTCACAGGTTCTCCTTCTTCATCAAGAAAAAGTGGAACCAGCTGTCCCTCCAGCAAAAACAGCAGCCCTAATAGCAGCCCACGGACTTTGGGGAGGAGCAAAGGGAGGCTCCGGCTGCCCCAGATTGGCAGCAAAAATAAGCCGTCAAGTAGTAAGAAGAACTTGGATGCCAGCAAAGAGAATGGGGCTGGGCAGATCTGTGAGCTGGCTGACGCCTTGAGCCGAGGGCATATGCGGGGGGGCAGCCAACCAGAGCTGGTCACTCCTCAGGACCATGAGGTAGCTTTGGCCAATGGATTCCTTTATGAGCATGAAGCATGTGGCAATGGCTGTGGCGATGGCTACAGCAATGGTCAGCTTGGAAACCACAGTGAAGAAGACAGCACTGATGACCAAAGAGAAGACACTCATATTAAGCCTATTTATAATCTATATGCAATTTCAGTAAGTGGTTTATTATACGGTTTTCAGAGAGTCTAACATACCTCCACTCTCTTATCTCTTACAGTGCCATTCAGGAATTCTGAGTGGGGGCCATTACATCACTTATGCCAAAAACCCAAACTGCAAGTGGTACTGTTATAATGACAGCAGCTGTGAGGTAAACATTCTCAATCTTTGAATGAAAGTTAGCTTTTTGTTAAAGGTTTTTCTTGCCCTTTCAGGAACTTCACCCTGATGAAATTGACACCGACTCTGCCTACATTCTTTTCTATGAGCAGCAGGGGATAGACTACGCACAATTTCTGCCAAAGATTGATGGCAAAAAGATGGCAGACACAAGCAGTACGGATGAAGACTCTGAGTCTGATTACGAAAAGTACTCTATGTTACAGTAAAGCTACCACTCTGGCTGCTAGACAGCTTGGTGGCGAGGGAGATGACTCCTTGTAGCTGATACTTGGCAAAAGTGTCACTGAAAGACAAGCTAAATGTAGTTATTTTATCCTGTTAGAACAAAAATTCTAATTAAAATAGTTAACTTGAAGAGTAGAAACAATTGTATTTTGAAGTCTCATACAAGCTGTCTGATAGAGAACTTTCAGGCAGATCCCACCATTAGCCTGTAAACAAAAGGTGTGGCACCAGCCACCTGGGACCAAATAAGAATTGAATTGTGCTTGTCCAGATATGAACAAATATGTAGTGAGTATAGAGTTTACCAATAATCATAACAAATATTAAAGATTTCCTTGGAGTCAGAGGAAAAAACAAACAATTATAATGTTGTCTAGGGACGACATGATACGCTACCTCCTTTTTCCTGAAGTTTTATTCCATTATATTGACAAGATGGAGAAAGCAAGATCATGAAGGTGTGCAAATGATTCTTACGGCATGGACAAGGATTTTTCAATTTATTTTTTAAACTGTTTCCATACCCTTTCTTTTTCTTGCTTTTTGTTTTTGCCATTGTGTTTACGTTTGAGACACAACCAGTCATTGGTGGCAGGGGCATAGAGTGGTCAGTCTGAAAGGGAGGCTCTCTTAAGAGCTATGTGCCTTCCAACCAGAGGGAGACCCAGTAGAAAGAAAAACATCCTGGGAAATCCAGCTACCAGGGCCCTCCCAGTGGAGGCATCTTACATTTAGGCTACTTCAAGTATCCTCAGAAATGTATTCTGCACCCCCGGCCCCGCCCATGCTGAGGGAAGGGGAGCAGTTGCCAATATTTGCACCATCTTCACATGCACATGTTGCAACAAGAGCTTCTGGGAAGGTAAGCGGCATCGGAGCTAGATCACGTTTCACAATTAGTGGTTATTCTTTTCTGTGTTTGTTTTGCACTTTAAAAAAGAGAGAACACATGCAAATGAACTTGCTTGTGTGTATTTGATGGCTCTAAGGGCTATAAATTACAAACAAAACACATCCCAGACATTAGGAGTTCATAAGTATATTTAATGAAATTGGTGGTTTTAGGAAGTCAACTTTAGTTTTGCTTTGTTTGCATGTCCACTGGTTTTTTTATTTTGATATTTGTCTTTTTTTAAATTTTACAGTAGTCATTGAAAGTTATGTTTCTTTGCTTACTTCATTTTTTCCCTCTAATTATTTAAGATTGGAACAAAAGTATAAATATTATTTATTTGAGGTAGAATTTTTTTCATGTAGTTTCTTAATATATACTTGAAGGAAATGTTTCACCTTATTTTTGGTCTTTGTTTATTCATTTAGACCCTGCAAGTTGATTCTCATTGCCAGATTCCATTACCCTTTCTTCCTCATAGGTAGTAATTACCAATGTAACTAAGCATTTGTGTTCTGATATCTGAGGCCAGTAACTATTAATATCTAGTTCTCAGAGCATTTGGAAAGGTTATCTTAAATGGCTACCTAAATTGAAATCCTTTTCAGAAAAAATATAATTGCAAGTAGGTAGGAGTGGCCTAAATTGTCTAATGTAATAAAGTCAGACAAAATGCACACTTTATAGTTTCAAGATTTTCAGTAAATAAAATCTGTCCATTCCTACCTGGACATGTCCCATTAAAAAGTGGAAGATTTTAAATAATTTCTTTACAGATGTTTTATTTAAACAGGTAGCACAATCTACTAATGTTGTGTGATTTGTGTTATACTGGTTGTAATTAATTTTTTTAATTCATGAACTAGCGGAAAATTTATTAAATTAACTATTAACTACATTCACCTTGTAAATTACTGTATAAAACTTGTTGACAATGCACTGACTTTAGAAAGATGTTAATGTACATAAATAGAGTGTAAATAAAATAGTGTTGATGTACTGAAATATGAACTGTATCAAAAGTATTGGTAATTGTATATGGGGTGTACCTGTTTATCTGTTAACTATTATCCAAACAAATTAAATACTGTGGTTGCCTCTATGTGCTGTTTTTCCTCATACAAGTAAACACAG